TGAATATTTTACACAGCAGGAGATACATCGGAAGTCCTACAGAATCTCTTGACTTTGGGAGATGCAACTGCTTTTCTATTAGGATAACCTAATTTTCTGTGTCCATTTTCTCAGAATGTTGTGCCCAACGCGTTCTGTTTCCTAAATACCCAGCCTTCCTTCTGGTAGAGGCAAGAAAATTATGCTAGCATTCGCTCACTGCATGTTTTGAGCGTTTGAGTTCAGAGTACAGCTATTCTCTCTCCTCGTAATGTAAACACAGGTTCCCACGGCGGCAATGGGAGACTCCCCTAAGGGGCTCTTGACGTACAGGGAGACTTCCAGATATGGTACACAGATGTCACATTGCTAGAACGTCTCTAGACGGCAACGAAACATTAAAGCCTAACCTGAGGTAATCCCTCACCGGCAGTGAAGCTCCTCTGCTAGGCACTGTCGTCCCGTACACTGCCCAAGCTCTGGGGGTGTCACACTAAACTGTGGTGATGTCACACTAGCTGGGATGACATTTTACAGTTGGATCCCGTACCACCGCCAGGCACCTTTAAATCACCGCAGAGTCTGCAGTGCGGAGGGGGCGGGAAGTCCAGGCCCCGCACTCGATCCACGCTGGCTCCCTACGGAGGCCCACCTACTCGAGGCCCACCGACTCCTACTGCAATCAGTACTATGCGATCGTCCTAGAGAGTCCATTCAGCTGCACTTCCGCCTCAGTAGGTGTCATGGCGCGGGGCGGGTGAATAGTTCCGGCGAGGCGGGGCCGGCCGGGTTGAGGGACGGCCGCTCGGCATTCCGTTCGTCGGGTCTGGCGACAACGGCGGCTGCGGAGCAAGGGGCCCGGCGGTAGCCCCGGACGGCAGCAGGAGGCCGAGGCGGGAGCGCGCGGGGCTGAGGCGGCGGCGGCGGCGGCGGGAAGGGGCTGGGTGGTGGAGCGGGAGGGAGGCTGAGGAGGCTCCCCCTGCGGGACGGGCGCGGGGACGGCTCCGGGGGGCGGGGGCCGGGGCCCGGGCCGGCTCGCGCGGGGGGTATGATGACCCGGCTGCGGGGCCCCAGATCTCGTCTCCTCCGCCGCCTCCTCACGGCAGCCCCAGCTCGCGGCTGAGAACCAGACACACCGGCGGTGAGTGGGGACGGGCAGGAGGGGTCCTCGGCGGGGAGCGACTTCCCCTCAGCTCCCTGAGGCGGGGCCGGGCCGGCCGCCGGCTCTCCTGGAGCGCCCAGCCTGCCGGGGGCGCCTTCCTCAAAGGGCCCCTGCCTGGGACCGGGCGCCGCGTCTTGCGGCCCGGCCGCTCACTGCCGCTGAGGGGATTGCCTTCCCAGGAAGGTGGGGAGGCTCCGGGCTGGTTTTCGGGGCAACTCCCCCTGCCTCCTGCCACTTCTCGCCTGGGCGTGTTGTCCTTAAGTGACAGGGGACCGCCTTGCGTCTCCTCACTCGGCCGGTTTTTTCCCCGGCTGTCGTGGCAGGTTCCCAGTGTGTGGCTTGTGCGTGTGTACTTCACAGCTCCGCTTATCACCATGGTTTTGGGTTATTTGTGCTGTTTGGGACCAGGAAGCCGTGCCTGGAGAGGACGACAGTGGGGTGGGTGTGGAAGCTTTTCTGTCGTCTCCGCTGATGTTCTGTAGTCGTTAGGCTTGTAATTCGTAATGACGGTGGAGACTACGTGAGACCAGCCCACCTAATGTATATCTGTACAAGGGAGATCTAGAGGTCTGGCCCAAAGGGAAACTTTTGCTGCCACCACTTTCAAAGCTTTCGTTAAAAAAACAAAAGGGAGGGGGAAGGTGGAGAAACAACCAAAATTCTGGTAAGGCCCACACTGTTCACAGGTCTGTGGGGAAGAGTCCCCTTTTTGTGCTTAGCAACCAAGACGTGGAGTTCCGTCTCCAGGAGCGTTGGTCTAACCTCCAGTTTGTTGTGGTGACGAGCTGTGAGCAATGGCCTGTGTTTATGCTGGGCGAGCTTTCTTTCCTACTTGGGGAGGGGGGTTCAGGATGGGAGGATGCGGGTAGGGAAGAGGGGGGGAAAACCCCCAAGCTCCAGTAAGTCTTTTCTTTACTTAATCACTGATTCTGTTGTAGGTAGACTCATTTAGAGGCAGTCCTAGATGCTCTTTCTTGTCTATTAGTGACACTTTGGGAATTCTCAGTAATTGCATCAACATAATACTTTCAGCTATAGACTCTCTGTCCCAATCTGTCCTTTATCTTGTTTCTTAGTAACTGGTGAAAACAGCAGTGTGGCTTCCCGCTCTTGATGAAATAGGGTTAAATTAAGTGGCTGATGCCCTCAGCAAACCTACAATTTTCCTTTTGTTTGTGTAAAGCTATTTTTGATCTCTGGTCTGTGGGTTTTTTTTTTTTTTTTGTAAGATTATAGAGAATGCAAACTATTACTAGCTTTTTTCATATGGAAGCCTAAAGCTTTCTATAAAACATTTTAAAATCTAACAAATCATTTGACCTAATTTTCATTATTCAGCTGGTGATTTTGGATCTTTACATGTAATTATCTCAGGGTTCTGTGTTATAATACTGTTATGATGAAGGGTGGCATTGACTTTAAGATACTGTTCCTGGCTTGAAAGATATTTTAGTAAAGTACTTGCGGTTGGAACTGGAGGCAGCCAAGCCAGTAAAGTATCTTAGAATAAAATGGTGAATGAGATCTTATAAATATACTGGCTCTGGTTGGCAAGTAGAACTTTTGCTGGTGATACCTTCATGAATAGTTTATCTCTCGACACTGTAGTTTTGTGGTTTTTTGAGCAAGTTCGTTGGTAACTTGAGACTTCAAACCAAACCAGAACTTCCTTCTAAAAGAAAAAAAAAGAAGAGATAATCTCAAAGTTCACAATTCTTTGGAAAATAAACTTCTTTCATTCTGTGCTTTTGTTTTTATAAGCACAGCTCCATCAATGATTTGTTGGTACAAATCAGTGAGTCATACCGGCCTTGTAAAGTTCTTACACTTGGAACTTGTGCAGCTTGTTAGTTATATATTGTAACTGGTCTTGTAATTTGAAGTAATTTTGCAAACATGAGCTGCTTGATCTGCCACCTGCATGAGTGTATAACAGCAGTCTGTATTTTTTAGGTCTTTTTAAAAAAAATTTACTATTATTCCTCCCGTTATCTTCCCTTCCTCTCCCTTTGTGCCATTCTGAACACAAGTCATCAAGATTATTTTCCTTTAAGTACCACTTCAACAATCACTGGTTTGTCTTTTGGTTCCTTTTGTTTTTGTTCCTGATCTTCCCTTTAGTTGTTGGAACCCAGCTCCTAAATGCCTAATATATTCCTGTAGTGCATAATTTGGCACTTGAAAAATTTACATCCTGTTTTCATATTTTTCTTTCTTTTTCATGTGTTATATCATTTCAGCAACATTTTAAGTTTTTTGAAGGTAAGGAAACTTACATTTCTTTTAGATTCTTTGCACTTACTTTTCTTTTGTTCTGTTGCCGTAGTCATTCCAAATAAATCTAAGTGAACTATTGATTTTGATACAAAGCAACAGCCTCTGCCACACTGAAGAAGTGAGCTTTAAGCAGAGACTAGAAGGGTAAGTAAAAGTTAGGAAAAGAAAAGCCTAAGTTTTTGTTGTTGTTGTTGTTTGTTTGTTTTAGAGACGGTTTCACCATGTTGCCCAGGCTGGAGCTCCCTGATTTCTGGCTTGAGGCGTTGGATGTGTGATGGCATCTCATAATTAAGATAGAAAACTGAAGGTGGGGTGGAGGCTCGTAAGTTTAATTCTGAATGTATTGAATATGAGTGTGGTCTAATTCTTCCTTTCTCTCAATATAGGTATGGCATCACAGCTGCAAGTGTTTTCGCCCCCATCAGTGTCGTCGAGTGCCTTCTGCAGTGCGAAGAAACTGAAAATAGAGCCCTCTGGCTGGGATGTTTCAGGACAGAGTAGCAACGACAAATATTATACCCACAGCAAAACCCTCCCAGCCACACAAGGGCAAGCCAACTCCTCTCACCAGGTAGCAAATTTCAACATCCCTGCTTACGACCAGGGCCTCCTCCTCCCAGCTCCTGCAGTGGAGCATATTGTTGTAACAGCCGCTGATAGCTCGGGCAGTGCTGCTACATCAACCTTCCAAAGCAGCCAGACCCTGACTCACAGAAGCAACGTTTCTTTGCTTGAGCCATATCAAAAATGTGGATTGAAACGAAAAAGTGAGGAAGTTGACAGCAACGGTAGTGTGCAGATCATAGAAGAACATCCCCCTCTCATGCTGCAAAACAGGACTGTGGTGGGTGCTGCTGCCACAACCACCACTGTGACCACAAAGAGTAGCAGTTCCAGCGGAGAAGGGGATTACCAGCTGGTCCAGCATGAGATCCTTTGCTCTATGACCAATAGCTATGAAGTCTTGGAGTTCCTAGGCCGGGGGACATTTGGACAGGTGGCTAAGTGCTGGAAGAGGAGCACCAAGGAAATTGTGGCTATTAAAATCTTGAAGAACCACCCCTCCTATGCCAGACAAGGACAGATTGAAGTGAGCATCCTTTCCCGCCTAAGCAGTGAAAATGCTGATGAGTATAATTTTGTCCGTTCATACGAGTGCTTTCAGCATAAGAATCACACCTGCCTTGTTTTTGAAATGTTGGAGCAGAACTTATATGATTTTCTAAAGCAAAACAAATTTAGCCCACTGCCACTCAAGTACATCAGACCAATCTTGCAGCAGGTGGCCACAGCCTTGATGAAGCTCAAGAGTCTTGGTCTGATCCACGCTGACCTTAAGCCTGAAAACATCATGCTGGTTGATCCAGTTCGCCAGCCCTACCGAGTGAAGGTCATTGACTTTGGTTCTGCTAGTCACGTTTCCAAAGCTGTGTGCTCAACCTACTTACAGTCACGTTACTACAGGCAAGTGGCAAATGCTGAAAATCGTATCTTAGTTTTTTAATCTGATATTTTTTGTTTTTGCTAGAGCTCCTGAAATTATTCTTGGGTTACCATTTTGTGAAGCTATTGATATGTGGTCACTGGGCTGTGTGATAGCTGAGCTGTTCCTGGGATGGCCTCTTTATCCTGGTGCTTCAGAATATGATCAGGTAAAAGTGTTTATTTGAATGGAAATAGAATGCAAATAGTTGTTTGATGGTTTTGATGTTTCAGATTCGTTATATTTCACAAACACAAGGCTTGCCAGCTGAATATCTTCTCAGTGCCGGAACAAAAACAACCAGGTTTTTCAACAGAGATCCTAATTTGGGGTACCCACTGTGGAGGCTTAAGGTCTGTCTTCCCTACTATGCTTCCGACTCCTGGGAATTTAAGGAGGAAAATCTTTATTTTATAGACACCTGAAGAACATGAACTGGAGACTGGAATAAAATCAAAAGAAGCTCGGAAGTACATTTTTAATTGCTTAGATGACATGGCTCAGGTGAGTACGGAAAGTTTCAGAAAGTCAGACATGAAGAAGTATAATTCTGAATTTTCTTTGGAAGGTGAATATGTCTACAGACCTGGAGGGAACAGACATGTTGGCAGAGAAGGCAGACCGAAGAGAATACATTGATCTGTTAAAGAAAATGCTCACAATTGATGCAGATAAGAGAATTACCCCTCTAAAAACTCTTAACCATCAGTTTGTGACAATGACTCACCTTTTGGATTTTCCACATAGCAATCAGTGAGTATGGAATATTCTGGGGCTTTTGCCATTTCATTTAATGAATCTTTAATCTCCTTTTCAGTGTTAAGTCTTGTTTTCAGAACATGGAGATCTGCAAGCGGAGGGTTCACATGTATGATACAGTGAGTCAGATCAAGAGTCCCTTCACTACACATGTTGCCCCAAATACAAGCACAAATCTAACCATGAGCTTCAGCAATCAGCTCAATACAGTGCACAATCAGGTATTCAATAAATAATTTTGGAAACTCAAGCTCAAGTGTACAAATATAATCCTTTTGTTTTTAGGCCAGTGTTCTAGCTTCCAGTTCTACTGCAGCAGCTGCTACTCTTTCTCTGGCTAATTCAGATGTCTCACTACTAAACTACCAGTCAGCTTTGTACCCATCATCTGCTGCACCAGTTCCTGGAGTTGCCCAGCAGGGTGTTTCCTTGCAGCCTGGAACCACCCAGATTTGCACTCAGACAGATCCATTCCAACAGACATTTATAGTATGTCCACCTGCGTTTCAAAGTAAGTGGGGAAACTCCTGTATCATATGGTATAAACTATTTAACTGTGATGCTGTTTTCAATAGCTGGACTACAAGCAACAACAAAGCATTCTGGATTCCCTGTGAGGATGGATAATGCTGTACCGATTGTACCCCAGGCACCAGCTGCTCAGCCACTACAGATTCAGTCAGGAGTTCTCACGCAGGTAAAAGCTAGAGCAATGTGGATACTCAGTATTGTTTCACTCACCTGCCTAATCTACGTTTCAGGGAAGCTGTACACCACTAATGGTAGCAACTCTCCACCCTCAAGTAGCCACCATCACACCGCAGTATGCGGTGCCCTTTACTCTGAGCTGCGCAGCCGGCCGGCCGGCGCTGGTTGAACAGACTGCCGCTGTACTGGTAATTCCCCTCACTTGATTGTGTTACTAACGTCTGGATGTTTTTTATGTGTGTTTCCTTACAGCAGGCGTGGCCTGGAGGGACTCAGCAAATTCTCCTGCCTTCAACTTGGCAACAGTTGCCTGGGGTAGCTCTACACAACTCTGTCCAGCCCACAGCAATGATTCCAGAGGCCATGGGGAGTGGACAGCAGCTAGCTGACTGGAGGCAAGTGTCCTGTGTTACTCTGGGAGATTTGTATTCACTCTTCTCTTTCTTTCTGTTGGTACAGGAATGCCCACTCTCATGGCAACCAGTACAGCACTATCATGCAGCAGCCATCCTTGCTGACTAACCATGTGACATTGGCCACTGCTCAGCCTCTGAATGTTGGTGTTGCCCATGTTGTCAGACAACAACAATCCAGTTCCCTCCCTTCGAAGAAGAATAAGCAGTCAGCTCCAGTCTCTTCCAAGTGAGTCTGTGTTACAGCTGATAGTTAAAACTGAATCATCTTTCCATGTGAACTTTTCCTACAGGTCCTCTCTAGATGTTCTGCCTTCCCAAGTCTATTCTCTGGTTGGGAGCAGTCCCCTCCGCACCACATCTTCTTATAATTCCTTGGTCCCTGTCCAAGATCAGCATCAGCCCATCATCATTCCAGATACTCCCAGCCCTCCTGTGAGTGTCATCACTATCCGAAGTGACACTGATGAGGAAGAGGACAACAAATACAAGCCCAGTAGGTAAGATAAGTGAATGGTTCCTGGCTCTATTGATTCAATTTTCATGTATTTTTCTTTTCCTCAGCTCTGGACTGAAGCCAAGGTCTAATGTCATCAGTTATGTCACTGTCAATGATTCTCCAGACTCTGACTCTTCTTTGAGCAGCCCTTATTCCACTGATACCCTGAGTGCTCTCCGAGGCAATAGTGGATCCGTTTTGGAGGGGCCTGGCAGAGTTGTGGCAGATGGCACTGGCACCCGCACTATCATTGTGCCTCCACTGAAAACTCAGCTTGGTGACTGCACTGTAGCAACCCAGGCCTCAGGTCAGTGTTATCTTCACAGCTTGAGTTGAATTACTCATAACTATTAAGCCTGGTGCTTTTTTAGGTCTCCTGAGCAATAAGACTAAGCCAGTCGCTTCAGTGAGTGGGCAGTCATCTGGATGCTGTATCACCCCCACAGGGTATCGAGCTCAACGCGGGGGGACCAGTGCAGCACAACCACTCAATCTTAGCCAGGTAAGTGCTATGGGCTACTGCCTTCTGTTTGGAGGATTCCTCACTTCTTCCTTCTTTCTTCCAGAACCAGCAGTCATCGGCGGCTCCAACCTCACAGGAGAGAAGCAGCAACCCAGCCCCCCGCAGGCAGCAGGCGTTTGTGGCCCCTCTCTCCCAAGCCCCCTACACCTTCCAGCATGGCAGCCCGCTACACTCGACAGGGCACCCACACCTTGCCCCGGCCCCTGCTCACCTGCCAAGCCAGGCTCATCTGTATACGTATGCTGCCCCGACTTCTGCTGCTGCACTGGGCTCAACCAGCTCCATTGCTCATCTTTTCTCCCCACAGGGTTCCTCAAGGCATGCTGCAGCCTATACCACTCACCCTAGCACTTTGGTGCACCAGGTCCCTGTCAGTGTTGGGCCCAGCCTCCTCACTTCTGCCAGCGTGGCCCCTGCTCAGTACCAACACCAGTTTGCCACCCAATCCTACATTGGGTCTTCCCGAGGCTCAACAATTTACACTGGATACCCGCTGAGTCCTACCAAGATCAGCCAGTATTCCTACTTATAGTTGGTGAGCATGAGGGAGGAGGAATCATGGCTACCTTCTCCTGGCCCTGCGTTCTTAATATTGGGCTATGGAGAGATCCTCCTTTACCCTCTTGAAATTTCTTAGCCAGCAACTTGTTCTGCAGGGGCCCACTGAAGCAGAAGGTTTTTCTCTGGGGGAACCTGTCTCAGTGTTGACTGCATTGTTGTAGTCTTCCCAAAGTTTGCCCTATTTTTAAATTCATTATTTTTGTGACAGTAATTTTGGTACTTGGAAGAGTTCAGATGCCCATCTTCTGCAGTTACCAAGGAAGAGAGATTGTTCTGAAGTTACCCTCTGAAAAATATTTTGTCTCTCTGACTTGATTTCTATAAATGCTTTTAAAAACAAGTGAAGCCCCTCTTTATTTCATTTTGTGTTATTGTGATTGCTGGTCAGGAAAAATGCTGATAGAAGGAGTTGAAATCTGATGACAAAAAAAGAAAAATTACTTTTTGTTTGTTTATAAACTCAGACTTGCCTATTTTATTTTAAAAGCGGCTTACACAATCTCCCTTTTGTTTATTGGACATTTAAACTTACAGAGTTTCAGTTTTGTTTTAATGTCATATTATACTTAATGGGCAATTGTTATTTTTGCAAAACTGGTTACGTATTACTCTGTGTTACTATTGAGATTCTCTCAATTGCTCCTGTGTTTGTTATAAAGTAGTGTTTAAAAGGCAGCTCACCATTTGCTGGTAACTTAATGTGAGAGAATCCATATCTGCGTGAAAACACCAAGTATTCTTTTTAAATGAAGCACCATGAATTCTTTTTTAAATTATTTTTTAAAAGTCTTTCTCTCTCTGATTCAGCTTAAATTTTTTTATCGAAAAAGCCATTAAGGTGGTTATTATTACATGGTGGTGGTGGTTTTATTATATGCAAAATCTCTGTCTATTATGAGATACTGGCATTGATGAGCTTTGCCTAAAGATTAGTATGAATTTTCAGTAATACACCTCTGTTTTGCTCATCTCTCCCTTCTGTTTTATGTGATTTGTTTGGGGAGAAAGCTAAAAAAACCTGAAACCAGATAAGAACATTTCTTGTGTATAGCTTTTATACTTCAAAGTAGCTTCCTTTGTATGCCAGCAGCAAATTGAATGCTCTCTTATTAAGACTTATATAATAAGTGCATGTAGGAATTGCAAAAAATATTTTAAAAATTTATTACTGAATTTAAAAATATTTTAGAAGTTTTGTAATGGTGGTGTTTTAATATTTTACATAATTAAATATGTACATATTGATTAGAAAAATATAACAAGCAATTTTTCCTGCTAACCCAAAATGTTATTTGTAATCAAATGTGTAGTGATTACACTTGAATTGTGTACTTAGTGTGTATGTGATCCTCCAGTGTTATCCCGGAGATGGATTGATGTCTCCATTGTATTTAAACCAAAATGAACTGATACTTGTTGGAATGTATGTGAACTAATTGCAATTATATTAGAGCATATTACTGTAGTGCTGAATGAGCAGGGGCATTGCCTGCAAGGAGAGGAGACCCTTGGAATTGTTTTGCACAGGTGTGTCTGGTGAGGAGTTTTTCAGTGTGTGTCTCTTCCTTCCCTTTCTTCCTCCTTCCCTTATTGTAGTGCCTTATATGATAATGTAGTGGTTAATAGAGTTTACAGTGAGCTTGCCTTAGGATGGACCAGCAAGCCCCCGTGGACCCTAAGTTGTTCACCGGGATTTATCAGAACAGGATTAGTAGCTGTATTGTGTAATGCATTGTTCTCAGTTTCCCTGCCAACATTGAAAAATAAAAACAGCAGCTTTTCTCCTTTACCACCACCTCTACCCCTTTCCATTTTGGATTCTCGGCTGAGTTCTCACAGAAGCATTTTCCCCATGTGGCTCTCTCACTGTGCGTTGCTACCTTGCTTCTGTGAGAATTCAGGAAGCAGGTGAGAGGAGTCAAGCCAATATTAAATATGCATTCTTTTAAAGTATGTGCAATCACTTTTAGAATGAATTTTTTTTTCCTTTTCCCATGTGGCAGTCCTTCCTGCACATAGTTGACATTCCTAGTAAAATATTTGCTTGTTGAAAAAAACATGTTAACAGATGTGTTTATACCAAAGAGCCTGTTGTATTGCTTACCATGTCCCCATACTATGAGGAGAAGTTTTGTGGTGCCGCTGGTGACAAGGAACTCACAGAAAGGTTTCTTAGCTGGTGAAGAATATAGAGAAGGAACCAAAGCCTGTTGAGTCATTGAGGCTTTTGAGGTTTCTTTTTTAACAGCTTGTATAGTCTTGGGGCCCTTCAAGCTGTGAAATTGTCCTTGTACTCTCAGCTCCTGCATGGATCTGGGTCAAGTAGAAGGTACTGGGGATGGGGACATTCCTGCCCATAAAGGATTTGGGGAAAGAAGATTAATCCTAAAATACAGGTGTGTTCCATCTGAATTGAAAATGATATATTTGAGATATAATTTTAGGACTGGTTCTGTGTAGATAGAGATGGTGTCAAGGAGGTGCAGGATGGAGATGGGAGATTTCATGGAGCCTGGTCAGCCAGCTCTGTACCAGGTTGAACACCGAGGAGCTGTCAAAGTATTTGGAGTTTCTTCATTGTAAGGAGTAAGGGCTTCCAAGATGGGGCAGGTAGTCCGTACAGCCTACCAGGAACATGTTGTGTTTTCTTTATTTTTTAAAATCATTATATTGAGTTGTGTTTTCAGCACTATATTGGTCAAGATAGCCAAGCAGTTTGTATAATTTCTGTCACTAGTGTCATACAGTTTTCTGGTCAACATGTGTGATCTTTGTGTCTCCTTTTTGCCAAGCACATTCTGATTTTCTTGTTGGAACACAGGTCTAGTTTCTAAAGGACAAATTTTTTGTTCCTTGTCTTTTTTCTGTAAGGGACAAGATTTGTTGTTTTTGTAAGAAATGAGATGCAGGAAAGAAAACCAAATCCCATTCCTGCACCCCAGTCCAATAAGCAGATACCACTTAAGATAGGAGTCTAAACTCCACAGAAAAGGATAATACCAAGAGCTTGTATTGTTACCTTAGTCACTTGCCTAGCAGTGTGTGGCTTTAAAAACTAGAGATTTTTCAGTCTTAGTCTGCAAACTGGCATTTCCGATTTTCCAGCATAAAAATCCACCTGTGTCTGCTGAATGTGTATGTATGTGCTCACTGTGGCTTTAGATTCTGTCCCTGGGGTTAGCCCTGTTGGCCCTGACAGGAAGGGAGGAAGCCTGGTGAATTTAGTGAGCAGCTGGCCTGGGTCACAGTGACCTGACCTCAAACCAGCTTAAGGCTTTAAGTCCTCTCTCAGAACTTGGCATTTCCAACTTCTTCCTTTCCGGGTGAGAGAAGAAGCGGAGAAGGGTTCAGTGTAGCCACTCTGGGCTCATAGGGACACTTGGTCACTCCAGAGTTTTTAATAGCTCCCAGGAGGTGATATTATTTTCAGTGCTCAGCTGAAATACCAACCCCAGGAATAAGAACTCCATTTCAAACAGTTCTGGCCATTCTGAGCCTGCTTTTGTGATTGCTCATCCATTGTCCTCCACTAGAGGGGCTAAGCTTGACTGCCCTTAGCCAGGCAAGCACAGTAATGTGTGTTTTGTTCAGCATTATTATGCAAAAATTCACTAGTTGAGATGGTTTGTTTTAGGATAGGAAATGAAATTGCCTCTCAGTGACAGGAGTGGCCCGAGCCTGCTTCCTATTTTGATTTTTTTTTTTTTTAACTGATAGATGGTGCAGCATGTCTACATGGTTGTTTGTTGCTAAACTTTATATAATGTGTGGTTTCAATTCAGCTTGAAAAATAATCTCACTACATGTAGCAGTACATTATATGTACATTATATGTAATGTTAGTATTTCTGCTTTGAATCCTTGATATTGCAATGGAATTCCTACTTTATTAAATGTATTTGATATGCTAGTTATTGTGTGCGATTTAAACTTTTTTTGCTTTCTCCCTTTTTTTGGTTGTGCGCTTTCTTTTACAACAAGCCTCTAGAAACAGATAGTTTCTGAGAATTACTGAGCTATGTTTGTAATGCAGATGTACTTAGGGAGTATGTAAAATAATCATTTTAACAAAAGAAATAGATATTTAAAATTTAATACTAACTATGGGAAAAGGGTCCATTGTGTAAAACATAGTTTATCTTTGGATTCAATGTTTGTCTTTGGTTTTACAAAGTAGCTTGTATTTTCAGTATTTTCTACATAATATGGTAAAATGTAGAGCAATTGCAATGCATCAATAAAATGGGTAAATTTTCTGACTTATGTGGCTGTTTTTGACTTCTGTTATAGGATATAAAGGGGATCAATAAATGACATCTTTGAAAGTGGCTAAGCATATTGTATTTGAACATCAGTAGAG